AAAGTAGAGCCAGCCTGCTGGGTCAGTAGCTAATAGCCCATGGGTTTACAACTAAGGAAGTTAAAATTCTAGCTAATGAGAATTGTAGACACCTACTGAGAGTGAACCGAAGGCTTCCTATTAACTTCCCTTCTTGGGTCTTTTTGACAGAACAGTCAGAAAGTTGTTTCCTATTTGTTTAGTAGCAAAAGAGTTGAAATGGAGGTTTAAAAAATGATGAAAGAGAAGTTGGAGGCAATCTCTTACTCAGCTCCTTCACGAGGTCCAAATACGATGTCTCCCCCACTCCACTCAAAATGTAAATCAGCATAGGTCACAAAAAGAGGAAGGACAGTTAAAAAAAAAAAAAAGAGTTGGGCCAAATAAGACATACAGCCAAGATGACTGAGACAATCAGAGAGGATTTGGGGTGTGGGGACTTCAAATTAATAAATCCGGTATTAGCTTTGTGGAATTAGCAGGATTAGGGTACCTCTTTCAAGAACACTGGTTGAATTTCATGGTTTCAATAGATGACCATTAGCTGTTATGTGCACCCCCCCCCCCCTTTTTTCTTGCAGAAGTTAAGAAGTCTGCTTAACTCGCAGGTCACCAAGAGATTGATTAAAGGCCTCTGGACATCATTTGGGTTTGGATAAATCTGTAGGGCCACTTTACAGACTGTCTCCAACTCCTGATCCCACTGTGGTTCTTTCTGAATTGATCCAGGTCCCTGCTAGCAAGTGAAGCAGAAAGAATCCAGGCTAGTTGTGAGATGACATACAGCAAGCAGGCTGAGATGATGGGGACATTTCAGAACCAAGAGGAGGGGGCGGGCAGGACACGGACTTGTCTCCCCCACCTTGATGCCAAGGTGGCATCTGGGAGATATCTCGAAGGGCAACGTCGAGGGGACTGCAAGCGTCAACCCTGGCGCGGCAGCACGGCGCCCCTCTCCGCGGGCGGGGAGCGAGCGCGTGTGCGCGAGAGCGCCGGGCGGCGGCGGGAGGAGGCGCAGGCGCGCTGCTCGCCCGTCTGCAGCCCCGAGCCGAGCGCCGCGTCTCGGGAGTTGATGGCAGCACCACTGTGCGGCCGCCCGGCCGAGCGCGGAGCGCAGCCACTCGCCGCTGCCCAGGGAGCGCCCAAGATGTGGGGGGACCGGGGCGGCAGCGGCCGTAGCAGCGCCAGGGACGGGGGCACGCAGCAGCCTCCGCTCGCCCGCCTGTCCTGACCTGCCTCGCTTGCCCCCAAAGAATGTCAGCCAAGTCCAAGGGGAACCCCTCCTCGTCCTGTCCAGCCGAGGGACCGCCGGCAGCCTCCAAAACCAAGGTGAAGGAACAGATCAAGATCATCGTGGAGGATTTGGAATTAGTCCTGGGCGACCTGAAGGACGTGGCCAAGGAACTTAAGGAGGTGAGAGGCGCAGGGGTGGGGAGGGAGTTCGGCTTCAAAACAATTACCTTGTCCTTTCCACTAGGTGGTTGACCAGATTGACACCCTGACCTCTGACCTACAGCTGGAGGATGAGATGACTGACAGCTCCAAAACGGACACGCTGAATAGTAGCTCAAGTGGCACAACAGCCTCCAGCCTAGAGAAGATCAAAGTGCAGGCTAATGCACCGCTTATTAAACCCCCAGCACACCCGTCTGCTATCCTCACGGTCCTGAGAAAGCCAAACCCTCCACCACCTCCTCCAAGGTTGACACCTGTGAAGTGTGAAGACCCCAAAAGGGTGGTTCCAACTGCCAATCCTGTAAAAACCAATGGCACCCTTCTACGAAATGGAGGCTTACCAGGTGGACCTAACAAAATTCCAAATGGAGATATCTGCTGCATACCCAACAGTAACTTGGACAAGGCTCCAGTCCAGCTTCTGATGCATAGACCTGAAAAAGACAGATGTCCCCAGGCAGGGCCTCGAGAACGAGTTCGGTTTAATGAAAAAGTACAGTACCATGGCTATTGTCCTGACTGTGATACCCGGTATAACATAAAAAACAGGGAGGTCCACTTACACAGTGAACCTGTCCACCCACCGGGAAAGATTCCTCACCAAGGCCCTCCCCTCCCTCCTACACCCCATCTCCCTCCTTTCCCACTAGAAAATGGGGGAATGGGAATAAGCCACAGTAACAGCTTCCCCCCTATCAGACCTGCAACTGTGCCTCCTCCCACTGCACCAAAACCACAGAAGACGATCTTGAGGAAGTCAACCACTACAACCGTGTGATGTATGCCATTAAAAAAATTGTTTTTTTAATTTTCTATATTATAAACATAAAATAAGTAATGAGCACTTTCTACTCAAGCAATAAAAAGCCCAAATATATTAATCCTGCATTCAGCAAAGTGGCATAAAAATCACCTGGTAAGTATGCAGCACATTGCTTATATCCTGGGATATTTATATTTTGTTTTCCTTCTTCTGACAGCTCCTTCAGGTTGGAAGGAATACCTTTACTTGGGGGCATGTCAATTCGTTTTTCTCACTTGATTCATCTTTATGACTTCCTGAGGACAGATCTAATTCTAAAGTAACCAGAAGCCTGGCCATCTCAGAGCAGCAAATCCCTCAACCTTGGAGCACAAATGATCGCTGATAGAGTCTGCATAAAATCATCTTCCTCTATCTGACAGCCATGAGCAGAGCCTTGGGGGTAAAAAAAGCCACAGCCTTAAATCTCTTCACTCAGAAATTACCATGAAGATAAAATAAATAAATGGAAAGGACTATCAAGAAGCCAACAAAACATAAACACCAAACCAACTCATCTTGTTTCACTTTGGAAATAAACTGTTCCCAGATGTGAGACCAACAAAATTAATATTAAGCAATTAAACCAGTAAATTATAAACTGATTTATCATTTGGGAAGTTTAAAGTACAGAGAGATGAGGTACCTGTAGCCAGAATTACACATCATTTCAAAATATGTAGACAAAAAGAAAACTGAATGAACAGAGAAACATTGCAGCAATGCACAGTCTTAGGACGAATGTTGCTGTTTGCAGACAGAGAATGTTTGCCATCTTGTGTATAGCCTCAAAGCCATACTGAGATAATAGCATTGTTGTCAATTGCTTGAAAAATTTTCACATTCAATCCTTCATGCTATATTGGTTGGAAGAGGAGGGAAGTCAGTTCTTACTGATTACTTCTCAGTGAACTTCTAATATTTGCACTGTCACTTCCATTCAGGGTAATGATGTGTGCTGTTATTTGCACAGATGGTCCCATGAGTTTTGAGACCACAGCAAGCAGTTTTTTGCAGGAATCCAAAATGGAAAAATGTAAGAATTCTCAAGACATTGATTTTTCTTCTTTCAAAAAAAAAAAATCAGTTATCTAATAAAAAATGGATTTGATTTTAAAACAAATTTAAAAACATCTACAGAATAACAATGAAAAAGCATCAGTGTGGTCAAATGAATCCAAAAGGGATCCAAAGTTTTTAATGACCATCATTTGATATCATTAAAAACCAAGAAGTCAAATACAGTGAAATGCACACTAAGCATTTGTGTTGAACATCTATTTGTTCTCTTAATTAAAAAGTCATTTGTAATTTGTATTTGGCATATAACAGTTTTTATAGCCAAACAGCATTTTCAGTTTATTTTTCTAAATAAATCTGTTGTTTGTATTGTTTGTAGTTGCTTATTTGATTTGGTTTTCATTACCAAGAAAACAAGTTTCTTTTGGTTTATTGGCAAGCTTTTGTCATATTAATTCAGAACTAATGGAAGATTGATATTTCAAGTATTTTTGTAGTATAAAATTGTGCTTTCTGTTTTCTAAGCTCTGAAAAACATGGTATATTTTTCACTATGACTTTCTTGTGAAGGGCTATTTTAACATTATAGTTATAACTATTGAGAATTAATTTTAATACAAGGGAACATTGCTAGAAAACAGAAAGCTCAGGTATTGTATCAGTAAGGATTTTTTCTAAGTTTTGTTTCTGGAATTCTGTTTAGAACATAATAATTAGATTAAAAAAAAAGGTCACTAATCCTAAGTGTTCTCATTATTGTTATCCAGAAGTCTGCTAAGAACTTCTATCATCTATCTATCTATCTATCTATCTATCTATCTATCTATCCATCCATCTATCATCTATCTATCTATCTATCTATCATCTATCTATCATCTACCTATGAGTAGGTAATCATACTGGAGCAAAAATGGAACTCAATCAAAAAGGGCTGTTTGTAGTGTACAATTCAAACAAATTGCTTATAACAATTAAAAGAATAGGTCATTAGGCTTATTCCCAAACTATGATATAAAATCAAACTCCCAACATGTTGTTCTGTACACTTAAATTGGTTTACACTCTGCAATATCTCCTGGTACTTAGAATACCTTGCAATGTAATGAAGAAAATTAGTTTGTTTTGCATGATTTGAACCTCTGAAAAGTAATATATTGTACATTAAAATAATCAAGCAAGGAATCAAATTGCCAGTTCCTGTGAGATGATAGGCATTGAAGTATAGATGCCTGAACTCATCCATGAAGCAATCCATGCTGATTGCTTCAATCTGTAAATTATTTGAACTTATAAATAGGAAAGCCAACTTTCCCAAAAATATTTGACAATAAAATTAATCAAGCATATGTGATAAAAAATATAGTTCTTTATTTTGTGCATATACTCAGTGATAAGCAGCACTTTACCAGCTGTACTCTCTCACGAATGTCTAAAAGACTGCAAATATGTGAAATGATCAGGCCTGCTCTTCAGCAGGATAACTCCAGTAGTAGTTTATAAAGTGAGTTAGAGACTGGAGGTGGCCAGACTAGAAAAAGTGTCTAAAATTTTCTTTGAATTTAGTCTGTTTTTTCTCTTAAGTTTTGATTATATTTACTTTCTTAGTTATTTCACTTGTCCATCACTGTTTCTTCTTTCATCTTCAACTTTTAAACCTGCTATTCTCACAAGTCAGTATTACTTTTACAAATCTATTAAACAATTGCCAGTTCCCACTGAGAAGTACTACTTAACAGGTTTCATTTTTATCTCGAAATGCCAATGTAGATAATCTTCACTTCTTAACATTTTCTTTTAGAGTGCTGGTGTCTTACACATAACATGCAAGTCTCTCCTTGCTGGCCCCTATTCACATAATTATTATGTTTACTTAGGTAAGATAATCTTGCTTATTTACTGAGTGCTCACTATGGGACATGAATTATGCAGGTCATTAGGAACAAAAGGGTAAGAAAAAATACATAGACTATTTTAATAGAGTCTAAAATCTAGTTGGAGAGAACTACATTAAACATTTAATTACACGTTAACAAAAAAATTACAATATGCTAAATTCTATAAAGAAAAGGATGTGGGCTGGGCGTGGTGGCTCACGCCTGTTAATCCAGAACTTCGAGAGGCCGAGGCCAGGGGGATCACTTGAGCTTAGGAGTTCGAGACCAACCTGGACAACATGGTGAAATCCTGTCTCTACAAAAAATAAAAAATTAGGTGGCTACGGTGGTGGGTGCCTGTAGTTCCAGCTACTTGGTTAGCTGAGGTGGGAGGATGGCTTGAGCCCAGGAGAAGGAGTTTGCAGCGAACCAAGATTGTGCCACTGCACTCCAGCCCAGATGACAGAGCAAGACCTTCAGAAGTTGTGTATCTAAACATACCTAAACATATAAAAGACACAGTGACAATATGGTATAACCTTGTGGGACCACCATTGTATAATATACGTAGTTCCTTGTTAATGGAATGTGGTTATGTGCTGAATGTATCCAGTACAACAAATGTAGGCATGTTTAACTCCTGAAAAGATTAAGACCCTGCCTCAGAAAAAAATAAAATAAAAAGAAAAAAAAAGGTATATGGTTTGGAGATATCACATGTCCAGTGGCTCTAACCCAGTGGGTAGAGAAAGCTTTGAACTGAGATCTGAAGGGTGACTAGTGGATAAAAAGGGAAAAATCATGTGCAAAGCACTGCAAAGAGGAAGAAGGTAAGACATCAGAAGACCTGAAAAAATCTAGAGTTGTGCAAAGAGAAAAAAGAGAGTAGTGCAGAGAAGACTGGTTAGATGGAAATCAGATCTCACCTATCTACATCCTAGGTAAAGAAACAAAAATATGAAGAGTAAAAACAATATAAAGAATAAAACAGTACGAAGAGTAAAACAATAAGAAGGGTAAAAACAGTTAAGTATGCAGAAATGACAGAAGTATAGTCATGTATTGCTTAAAAACAGGGATACTTTCTGAAAAATGAGGAGTTAGGTGATTTCATTATTGTTCTAACATCATATAATGTACTTACATGAACCTAGATGCTATAGCCTATTTTGCTTGCAGGGCACAAACCTGTACAACAAATTACTGTATTGAATACTGTAAGCAGTGGTAACACAATGATAATTGTGAATCTAAACATACCTAAACATAGAAAAGATACATTGAAAATGTGGTATTACCTTGTGGGACCACCATTGTATAATATACGTGGTTCCTTGTTAATAGAATGTGGTTATGTGCTGAATGTATCCAGTACAACAAATGTAGGTATGTTTAACTCCTGAAAAGACTAAGATGACATTTTCCTCCCACCACCAAGTCCACTATAATCTCTCTCACTCATCAACAGGAAAGATTTACTTGCACTGCCAAAACAAAGAGATGCAGAAAGTTACATATTTGAAACAATAGGTTAAAATATATCTGACTGAGTATAAACTATAAGAAAAAGAGGCTCAAAATGAATACAATCATGACTCATATTATTGTGCTTTGCTTTGTTGTGCTTCAGACAGATGTTGTGGTTTTTACAAATTGAAGGTTTGTGGCCTATATGGGGCAAGTCTATCAGCATCATGTTCCAACAGCATGCATTTACTTTGTGTCTCTATGTCATGTTTTGGTAATTCTTACGCTATTTCAAGCATATGCATCATTAGTATATTGATATTCATATTATTATATGTGTTATGGTAATATGTGATTTTTGATGTTACTGTTGTAATTGTTTTTGGGTGCCAAGGATGACGCCCATATAAGATGGCGAACTTAATCAATAAATGTGTGTGTTTTGACTGTTTCATCAAGCAGCCGTTCCCCTATTTCTCTTCTGTCCTTA